GGAGCTTATAATAATTCAGCTCTGAGGTGGGCGTGGTTCAGGGCCGAGGGCCGGGGGCCGGGGCTTAAAGGAGAAACTCTGAGGGAACAGGGTATTGGAGGTGGGACTTAGAAGGTGCTGATGGGGGCGCACGACTGCTATGGAGGCGATGGGGAGAGAAGGAAGTACTTAATCTAAGGGAAGTTCCTGGGAGAGTGGAAGCTTAGCAGGAGGGGCTGAATGGGTCTGGGTTTGGCTGTTTGGGATGGGGCTGAGTTGGGAGCCGGGATTATAGCGATTATATGAGCGGGCAGTGTCAAGTGTGGTAAATCCATGGCTCTTGACCAGCATGCAGCAGAATCAGAGTATTTCAAAACACGGATCCCTAGACCCCCAACCCCAGGGCTTCTATTCCGCATGGTCTGAGCAGGCAGCCGGATGCTGCTGGCCTCCCAACTATCCTTGACAACCACCGATTTAAAAGAATGCTTTAGAGGTGGGAGGCACTCAAAAGTCACGAGGTGCAACTTAAATGCTATGGGGTGAAGGGGCGGGGCTTGGATGGAGGGGGCGGGGCCTAGGGAGGGGTGAAGTTCCAGAGAGTGGGAGCTTGGAGAGGGGGAAGAACAGGAGAAACTGCATGAGGGCGAGGGGACGAAGACAGACTTTGAGGCAGTAGGGGGCTTATAATCACGCTGTGAGATGGGCGTGGTTCAGGGCCAGGGGGCGGGGCTTCAGTGTGAGACCCGAGCCGGAGGTGTGGCTTAACCGGACGCCCAGAGCGTGTCGCGGGGTTCCCGTAGAAGAGGCGGGCATTCAAAGCGCAGGCGCACCTGGCTCAGTTCGCCCACCGGAATCGGCCCGGGCTTTCACTGCTCGCGTCCCCGAGTCAGTGCGCAAGCGCATTTCCCCCCTCCTGGTCCCCGCCACCGCCTCCTCTTTCCGATCCTCCACGCCGGCGCCTCGGGAACGGGCGCGACTTCCGCTTCCGGGCGGGCGGGCAGGCGGGCGGTGCGGGGCTGCCGGGGAGGGGGGAGGGGGCGGCACTTCCGGTCGGGCCCTCGGGTCTCCCCGGAGCGGCGGCGCCTCCTCCGCCTCCTCGGCCTCCTCCCGGCGGAGACCCCGGCGCCGGTGAGTGACGGGGTGCGTGGCCCGGGGGCCCGCCGTGTCCTCAGCCCCGTCCTCCTCTTCACAGGGTCTCCCGTCTCCCACCCGCCGGAGATGGAGGCGAACCCAGCGGGCAGCGGCGCCGGGGGTGGCGGGAGCAGCGGCATCGGGGGCGAGGACGGGGTGCACTTCCAGAGCTACCCCTTCGACTTCCTGGAATTCCTCAACCACCAGCGCTTCGAGCCCATGGAACTGTATGGGGAACACGCCAAGGCGGTGGCGGCCCTGCCCTGCGCCCCCGGCCCCCCGCCGCAGCCCCCGCCGCAGCCCCCTCCCCCGCAGTATGACTACCCGCCCCAGTCCACCTTCAAGCCCAAGGCGGAGGTGCCCTCCTCGTCCTCGTCCTCGTCCTCCTCCTCCTCCTCTTCGTCCTCCTCGTCGTCATCTTCGTCCTCTTCCTCTTCCCAAGCCAAGAAGCCCGATCCGCCCCTGCCGCCCGCCTTCGGGGCGCCCCCTCCTCCCCTCTTTGACGCTGCTTTCCCCACTCCGCAGTGGGGCATCGTGGACCTCTCGGGGCACCAGCACTTGTTTGGGAACCTGAAGCGAGGAGGGCCCGCGTCCGGGCCGGGGGTGACGCCTGGGCTGGGCGCTCCCGCGGGGGCCCCAGGGCCGCTTCCTGCCCCCTCGCAGACCCCGCCAGGACCCCCCGCGGCGGCGGCCTGCGACCCCACCAAGGACGACAAGGGCTACTTCCGGAGACTGAAGTACCTGATGGAGCGGCGCTTCCCCTGCGGCGTGTGCCAGAAGTCCTTCAAGCAGTCCTCGCACCTGGTCCAGCACATGCTGGTGCACTCGGGGGAGAGGCCCTACGAATGCGGCGTCTGCGGCCGCACCTACAACCACGTGTCCAGCCTCATCCGCCACCGCCGCTGCCACAAGGACGTGCCACCGGCCGCGGGGGGCCCGCCCCAGCCCGGCCCCCACCTCCCGCCGCTGGGCCTCCCAGCACCCGCTGCCAGCGCCGCCACCGCCGCCGCCCCCTCCACGGTGTCCTCGGGCCCTCCAGCCACGCCCGTGGCGCCTGCCCCCTCCGCAGACGGGAGCGCCGCCCCTGCTGGTGTTGGGGTGCCCCCTCCTGCCACCGGGGGTGGCGATGGCCCGTTCGCCTGCCCACTCTGCTGGAAGGTTTTCAAGAAGCCCAGTCACCTCCACCAGCACCAGATCATCCACACGGGCGAGAAGCCCTTCTCCTGCTCCGTGTGCAGCAAAAGCTTCAACCGCAGGGAGAGTCTGAAGCGCCACGTGAAGACGCACTCGGCCGACCTCCTGCGCCTGCCCTGCGGCATCTGCGGGAAGGCCTTCCGCGACGCCTCCTACCTCCTCAAGCACCAGGCGGCCCACGCGGGGGCGGGCGCCGGGGGGCCTCGGCCCGTGTACCCCTGCGACCTGTGCGGCAAGTCCTACTCGGCTCCGCAGAGCCTGCTCCGCCACAAGGCCGCCCACGCCCCGCCCGCTGCCGCTGCGGAGGCGCCCAAGGACGGGGCGGCCTCGGCCCCGCAGCCCCCGCCCACCTTCCCCCCGGGCCCGTACCTCCTGCCCCCCGACCCTCCCACCACAGACAGCGAGAAGGCGGCGGCGGCCGCGGCGGCGGTGGTGTACGGCGCTGTGCCCGTCCCGCTCCTGGGCGCCCACCCGCTGCTGCTCGGCGGCGCGGGGACCAGCGGGGCGGGAGGCTCGGGCGCCAGCGTCCCAGGAAAGACGTTCTGCTGCGGCATCTGCGGGCGCGGCTTCGGGCGCCGCGAGACCCTGAAGCGCCATGAGCGCATCCACACGGGCGAGAAGCCCCACCAGTGCCCCGTGTGTGGGAAGCGCTTCCGCGAATCCTTCCACTTGAGCAAGCATCACGTGGTGCACACGCGCGAGCGGCCCTACAAGTGCGAGCTCTGCGGCAAGGTCTTCGGCTACCCGCAGAGCCTCACCCGCCACCGCCAGGTGCACCGGCTCCAGCTGCCCTGCGCCCTGGCCGGGGCAGCCGGCCTCCCCTCCACCCAAGGCACACCGGGGGCCTGTGGGCCCGGGGCCTCGGGCACGTCTGCAGGGCCCACCGATGGGCTGAGCTACGCCTGCTCGGACTGCGGCGAGCACTTCCCGGATCTCTTTCACGTCATGAGTCACAAGGAGGTCCACATGGCAGAGAAGCCATACGGCTGCGACGCCTGCGGCAAGACCTTCGGCTTCATCGAGAACCTCATGTGGCACAAGCTGGTCCACCAGGCCGCCCCCGAGCGCCTGCTCCCGCCCGCACCCGGCGGCCTGCAGCCCCCGGACGGCTCCAGCGGCACGGATGCGGCCAGCGTGCTGGACAACGGGCTGGCGGGGGAGGTGGGGGCGGCCGTGGCGGCACTGGCAGGGGTGTCTGGGGGTGAGGACGCAGGCGGGGCGGCGGTGGCAGGTGCTGGCGGGGGTGCCAGTTCCGGCCCCGAGCGCTTCAGCTGTGCCACGTGCGGCCAGAGTTTCAAGCACTTCCTGGGCCTCGTGACTCACAAGTACGTGCACCTGGTGCGACGGACCCTGGGCTGCGGCCTCTGCGGCCAGAGCTTCGCGGGCGCCTACGACTTGCTCCTACACCGCCGCAGCCATCGGCAGAAGCGGGGTTTCCGCTGCCCGGTGTGCGGGAAGCGCTTCTGGGAGGCGGCCCTGCTGATGCGCCACCAGCGCTGCCACACGGAACAGCGGCCGTACCGATGTGGCGTGTGCGGCCGAGGCTTCCTGCGCTCCTGGTACCTGCGGCAGCACCGCGTGGTGCACACTGGCGAGCGGGCCTTCAAGTGCGGCGTGTGCGCCAAGCGCTTCGCGCAGTCGTCCAGCCTGGCAGAGCACCGGCGGCTGCACGCTGTGGCCCGGCCCCAGCGCTGCAGCGCCTGTGGCAAGACCTTCCGCTACCGCTCCAACCTGCTGGAGCACCAGCGGCTGCACCTGGGCGAGCGCGCCTACCGCTGTGAGCACTGCGGCAAGGGCTTCTTCTACCTGAGCTCCGTGCTGCGCCACCAGCGCGCCCATGAGCCGCCGCGGCCCGAGCTCCGCTGCCCCGCCTGCCTCAAGGCCTTCAAGGATCCCGGCTACTTCCGTAAGCACCTGGCTGCCCACCAGGGCGGCCGGCCCTTCCGCTGCTCCTCCTGCGGCGAGGGCTTCGCCAACACCTACGGCCTCAAGAAACACCGCCTGGCGCACAAGGCCGAGAACCTCGGGGGGCCTGGAGCAGGGGCGGGCACCTTGGCCGGGAAGGATGCCTGACCGAGGGGTTCCCATCCCACTCCCATCAAAAGCCCCCTTCTGGACTCCCACCTCCCAGGACTGATCAGACTCTTCCCCCCTCCTCGCTGTTGCCCCATCCTTCAGAACTTCACACGGACTGGCGACCTTCAGGGCGCACGCCCGACAGGCTCAAGACTGAATCACTCCCATCCTCGACCTCTCTGCCCTCCCCTCATCCCATCAGACACTGAACCCTATCCTCCGTCCAACCCTCGTTTGTGACCCGCATCAGCCCCCGCCCCAGCAGCACTCTGCCCCCAGTAAGTTTTGGCGGAGATGGGTCTGAACCGCCCCTCCCCCTCCTTTGGAATCTGGCTGGACAGTGGAGTATGAGCAGAGTTGGGAGGGCACAAGGGAGTGCTGGGTGCTTTTTGGGGTGGGGGGGTGGGGGGCGGGGTGGCAGACGCGGCTTGTACAGAGCGGAGAATAATAAATCTTACCATGAGGGCCGCTGGAGTCCATCCTTGCATCCCACCCAGGGA